GAAGAGCTGTAGTCGTCCCAGAGCTACAGTGCAGGTGATATCAAAATGCAGGTGAGAAAACTGGAGACAGAATACAGTAACGGATACAGGTGCCCCTGAAAAGGTGCAGAGGCGCTAAGGACGCAAGCAATCCTGAACGTTCCAATCGTTCGTTTTAAAGTTGTCCTGGCCAACCCGTGAAGCCTTGTATGAGGAAATGTTTCAACGAGGGCGCCTGACGCAGTCCCCGAGGCCAGAAAACACCCAGGTTTAGATACGGGCTCTGACCCGCACCTGCCACAGCCAAATCCCTCCCCCTTCTGAGCCCGATCCCGTGTTGTCCTCCAGGGGTAAGCAAAACACCTGGCAGGGCTGCCTGAAGATTAGGGAAACTGAGGAGACGCGGCAGGTGCCCAGTATTTATAGTTTTGTCCCCAAACGGGGGAGTTATTTGTAAGCACTGGCTACTACCCCCGTCAATCACCTAATTGTCCAAAAAAAGGCAAACGGAGGGAATGCGCCGCAGCTGAGCACCGCGCAGGCCGCAGCTGAGGTGCACACCCGGGTGTGCCCTTTGTATTGCTGGAAGCGCTGGCGATCATAGGGGCAGAGGGCTGGCGTTGGGGCGGCCTGGGACCCACCCGGCCCCGCCCCCTCTCAGGCCCCGCCCTCCCCCTCCTCCACCGGTAGGGGGACCTCGGCCGGCCTGGGAGATCGGGGCGTAGGGGGAGGTGGGGGTGCATCCGCGAGCCCTAAAGGTCATGACCCTATGGGGCGTCTCTGGGTCGTCGTGGGGGATGGGCGGGGGGGGGGGTCTCCCCGCCACGGGAGGTCTAGAGAGCAGCGGCGGCGGGGCGGGGCGGAGTGCAGAGGCGCCGCCGGCGGGGCGGCTTCGGGAGGGCGCGGCCCCTTTAAGACGCCCCGCCGGCCCCGCCCCCGAGCCCCGCCTCCCGCCGCCCACGTGACCCCGGTCTTGTGACTGGGCCCGGGAGGGCGGGGGAAGCCCGCGGCTCGCGCCCGCCCCGCCCCGCCCCGCGTCTGCCTCAGAGGGGCCCGAGCCACCCGGTCCGCCGCGTCCCCGCCGCCGCCGCCGCGTCCCCCGCCGGGGCCGACCGAGCCGAGCCGGGCCGGAGCGGCGGGCGCGGCCGGGCCGCCATGGACCACAAGCCGCTGCTGCAGGAGCGGCCGCCCGCCTACAACCTGGAGGCCGGCCAGGGCGACTACGCGTGCGGCCCGCACGGCTACGGCGCCATCCCCGCCGCGCCCCCGCCGCCGCCCTACCCCTACCTCGTCACAGGTGGGCCCGTAACCAACTTTCCCCGCCGGCGGTGCACCCTAATGACCTGCTTTCCCGCCCACAGGGATACCCACCCACCATCCCAGGGTCTACAACATCCACAGCCGGACCGTCACCCGCTATCCTGCCAACTCTATCGTGGTCGTAGGAGGCTGTCCTGTCTGCAGGTGAGTGGGTCTGCAGCCTGGGGACTGGCCCTACGGTCACTGCTTCTGTCTCATTTTCTTCCAGCAACTTCGTGTACGACGACGGGAACCAACCCCTCCTACCGGCAAAGAGGGAGAAAAGACCCTATCAGCAGTAGACATGTGGACGGCAACCTCCCTGAACAACCTGGTGAGAGCTCAGGGCAGACAGGTCCACTGCTCCAGAAACGCCCATGTGTGGAGGAAATGAAATTAAGGCTTTTAATAGGTAAATATGGACTTTCACATACACTGAACAATGTGTATTGTTAACAATTTTTTTTTAATAGAGACAGGGTCTCGCTCTGTTGCCCAGGCTGGAGTGCAGTGGTGCGATCATAGCTCACAGCAGCCTCGAACTCATGGGCTCAAGCAATCCCCCTGCCTCAGCATCCGAGTAGCTGTGACTAGAAGTGTGCACCACCATGCCTAGCTAAAAAGCAATATATGTTGTATGTATAACATTAATTTGATTTGGATTACCCCTTTTTTTTTCCATATTGGTTTTATTTAATACATCTGAACAATCTGTCTAGAAAACTGACAAGCTAGTTACAGGAAGGCTTGTGCACATAATTATGGCTGAAATTAAGAGGATTGCATTCAAACTACCTACGTGCTAAACCTTAACAAAGTATATCTGATATGCAGATTATCTTCAATAAATCAAATGCTAATTTTATTTATTTTTTTGAGACAGAGTCTTGCTCTGTCACCCAAGGCTGGAGTGCAATGGCGAGATCTCGGCTCACTGCAACCTGCGCCTCCCAGGTTCAATCCTGCCTCAGCCTCCCGAGTAGCTGGGATTACAGGCGCCTGCCACCACGCCTGGCTAATTTTTGTATTTTTCGTAGAGATGGGGTTTCACCATGTTGGCCAGGCTGGTCTGGAACTCCTAACCTCAGGTGATCTGCCCGCCTTAGCCTCCCAAAGTGCTGGGATTACAAGCATGAGCCACTGCACTGGCCAAATGCTAAATTTTTTTTAAAAACAAAAGAATGTTTAAACTACTTTCAGACAGGTGACTTCATACGCTCTAATAACTATGCATGCACCAAATGTATCTCTACATGCACAGACATACAGAAAATAGCCTGGGATCGAATAACTTCAGTTAACTAAACTAGAACTAAACCATAAACTTAACTTTGGCTAAAATGTGAGCATGTCCACGAAGACAGTTTGCAGCTTGGCTGCTCTGGAAGGGAGGGGCCGTCTGGTGCCCTGCGGGGACCATCACGCCCAGACTTACGCCTTGGACACGTCGTGTTCTCCATAGAGCCAGCCATCCTTCTCCTCGGGGATGAGCAGCGTGATGACATCTCCCTGTGCAAAGCTGAGTAAGGTCTTGTTGGAGCCCGCAGTGTGCGGGAAGATGGTCTTCACTTTCTGCTTCTTCATCATGTTCAGTCCCGTTGCAACCGAAACTGATCGCTGTAAACTGGGATCTTCGGAAGTACCTGTTGGAGGGAGTGTAGCAGTAATGGCTTTTCAAAGCATGAGAATCAATAGGCACATTCCAATGAGCAAACCCCAGGAATCCACCTGTTCTCATCTTGCCAACAATGCTCCTTCCACGGAAACTGACCCTGTCCTATTTCCTCGCTTTGATCATTGCCCAGAAGGAACAGGGACTGTTGAGAAACAGAGGCAGCGTGCAGCCTGAAGGCATGCACCGTGCAGAAGAGGATCCCTGCGGCTGCGGGCTCTTTTCCAGGCCCAAGGACAAGGCGGTGTGTGCCGGGTTGATCTGCACTGCTTTAGCCAGGATGGCTCTTCTTAGAGAGACAAACCGCTCCAACGCCAAACTGCCCTCGCAATTCCAATCGCAAAGGCAGGCTAGGGCCACAGTTCAAACCCAACTGCCAATGTCCACAAAGAAAAGAAGAAAGCTGGAAATGCAGTTGGTCTTGCCATGCTGGCCGCTCAGCTTCTCACCCCCAGGCCTAAGAAGGACAAGGTGAGGATGAGTTCCATTTACAGAGTCCTCACCAGGTGCCAGTCACGATCTCAATGTCTCACAGCTGCCATCCCGCCAGGCTCCCAGGAGGAAGGTGCTGCTATTTATTATCCACAGGACAGACCCCACAGCTGGCAAGTGGCTGGGCCAGGAACCAGCTAGGGCAGGTTTGTCCCATACTCTCTACCCATGAGCACGAGGCTGTGCTGTTCATGTCTCCATTCAAACACAGGCTGATATTTCCACTCCAGGGGAAAAAAGGTAGAAAAAAATATATATATATGTATGTATATACATTTGAGACAGAGTCTCACTCTGTTGCCCAGGCTGGAGTGCAGTGGCAGGATCACAGCTCACTGTAGTCTGGACTTCCCAGGCTTAAAGGATCCTCCCTCCTCAGCCTCCTAAGTAGCTGGGACTACAGGCACACGCCGCCATGCCAGGTTCATTTTTAAATTTTTTTGTAGAGACAGTGTCTCGCTATGTTGCCCAGCCTGGTCTTGACCTCCTGGCCTCAAGTGATCCTCCCAGCTTGGCCTCCCAAAGTGCTGGGATTACAGGTTTGAGCCACTGCTTCTGGCCGTTTTTTTTTTCCATTCAAATTTTCCCAGGCTAGTAATACAACAAGCATCTTTAATTTAAAACAATGCAAGATCTCTTTCTGCTTTATTCTTGCAGATTCTTCATGATTACAACATAAACCTGCGCCCCCTTAACCTGCCACTCTCTACTTCGCTGGTGTTGAACCCACCAGCAGTTTTCTTTCTTTTTTGAGACAGAGTCTCGCTCTGTCGCCCAGGCTGGAGTGCAGTGGTGTGATCTCGGCTCACTGCAACCTCTACCTCCTGGCTGGGTTCAAGCAATTCTCTTGCCTCAGCCTCCTGAACAGCTGGAATTACAGGCGCGTGCCACCATGCTCGGCTAATTTTTGTATTTTTAGTAGAGACAGGGTTTCACCATATTGGCCAGGCTGGTCTCGAACTCCTGACATCGAGATCCACCTACCTTGGCCTCCCAAAGTGCTGGGATTACAGGCATGAGTCACCGCGCCCAATCCTCCACCAGCAATTTTCATTCTGCTTTTACCAATAAGAACCAGAGTCATCTGAATCACTGGGATGCACAGAGTATTACATACTTTAACTGTGTATTTTAGTTAACTGACAGGACTTCCTTCAAAGGCAAATGCCTGCAGACCATCATCTTCCTCTACTGGGCCATCCTAGTCATCATTCTGGAAAACTCTGTTCTTTTGCCCAATAGCTTCACACGCTGTGGTCCAGGGCTCTCTCTCACAAACAGCTTGACTGCCGCAACCTTCACACCATGGGGGCCTGTGAGACACCCCACGTGGATGGGTTGGGGCCATGGCACAGGTCTCGAGGGTCCTGGGTGCTAAAGACTGTGCAGAAGGACGGGGTCTGACCAGTGAAGCAGCCGGCAACATCTGCAGACAGTCACTGGCTCCAACTTTTGTTTTTGTCACTGTGTCACCCAGGCTGGAGTGCAGTGGTGCGACCTCAGCTCATTGCAACCTCCGCCTCCTGGGTTCAAGTGATTCTCCTGCCTCAGCCTCCCGAGTAGCTGGGATTACAGGCAGGCACCACCACGCCTGGCTAATTTTTTGTATTTTTAGTAGCGATGGGGTTTCATCATGTTGGCCAGGCTGGTCTCAAACAACTGACCTCAGGTGATCCACCTGCCTCGGCCTCCCAAAGGGCTGGGATTACAGGCGTGAGCCACCGCGCCTGGCCTCCATTTATTTGTAAATAGATAATTCTCAACAGTATGTTTACTCTGGATAAACATCAGTCAGTGCGTAGAACTGGTAAATGTCAGAGAAATGTATCACTTATCAGAGCGTCTCACAGTCTAGTCCTGTATTTCTTCTGAACTCACGCTCTGCAAAGCCAGGGCTGAATGTATCTACCATACCTGCTTGTTTACCTCCAAACCTTGCAATACATTTATACAAAATATTTATTTCACAGCTTATCTTAAAACAAATGTAAAAGGTATCTTCAAATAAATCAGACTGAATCTCTTACCTGTTGAATTATTTACCCTTTGTGAATTCGG